CACTAGTATTATCTGCGAACTTGGGAGAAATAAAATGCAAGTTCTCGGCCCCCGCAAGGGCTCTACTGAATCCGAAACACTGTGGGGAGGCCCACCACTCTGCAGTGTTTTAACAAGCAAGTGGTTAAAGTTTGAGAGCCACCCGTAAGTCACGGGTTTCCTAACATGATTGGACACTGGAATCACCTGCGGATTTTTTTTTTTTTTTTTTTTTTGAGACGGAGTCTCGCTCTGTTGCCCAGGCTGGAGTGCAGTGGCGGGATCTCGGCTCACTGCAAGCTCCGCCTCCTGGGTTCACGCCATTCTCCTGCCTCAGCCTCCCAAGTAGCTGGGACTACAGGCGCCCGCCACTACGCCCGGCTAATTTTTTGTATTTTTAGTAGAGACGGGGTTTCACCGTTTTAGCCAGGATGGTCTCGATCTCCTGACCTCGTGATCCGCCCGCCTCGGCCTCCCAAAGTGCTGGGATTACAGGCGTGAGCCACCGCGCCCGGCCTGCGGATTTTAACTAATACTACTGATGCCGCATCTCACCCCCCCTCCCGAGATTCTCAGGTACGGGGCGTGGCCTTGGCGGCGGCCTTATAAAAGCTCTCCCAGGTGATTCCAACCTGTAGTAACACTTGAGAACTGCGTGAGGTGGGGACTTCAACTTTAACTGGACTTATTTTCCTCCTATGTAAAAGGTGGACAATATGCAAGTGGTCCTGACTTTGCTTCCAGATTTTGGCAACTCCAGAGCCCTAGTTCGGTCTGGAGAGCCAGCTTCCCGCCCCGTGTCCTAAGGCCTCTGTCCGAGAACCCAAAGTCCTGGGAATGGACCCGCGGGAGCGGACCCGCGGGAGCATCTGTGACGCCGCTCAGCAACCCGGCGCCGCCCCGGCGGCTCCGACGTGGCCCAGTGTCCGGCTGGCGTGGGCTCTCCAGGCCGCACCCACTAAACCGCGCCGGAGCGGGACACGCATGCGCCGGTCTGGACCCGGCACCCAGTAACGGACTCGAGCTCCTCCCACCGGAAGTGGGCAGCCGCGCAGCGGGAAGAGCCGGCCGAAGCGTGGCGGCCACAGACTGTGGGTACCGGGTCCGAGGGACTCGCGCTTTTCTCTCCGTGCCATGGCGCCAGCGAAAGCCACGAACGTGGTGCGGCTGCTACTAGGCTCCACAGCGCTGTGGCTTTCGCAGCTCGGCTCCGGGACGGTCGCCGCGTCCAAGTCGGTGACTGCCCACTTGGCCGCGAAGTGGCCCGAGACCCCGCTGCTGCTGGAGGCAAGGTGGGTGCGGGCCGGGCCCTCGTCCGGGCGGGCTACTAACCGATTACTTCTATTTTTTTAATAGTGAATTTATGGCAGAAGAAAGTAATGAAAAATTTTGGCAGTTTTTGGAAACTGTGCAAGAATTAGCAATTTATAAGCAAACAGGTAGGTGATATGTAAATTTTAACTTGTAAGATAACATTTATTTTCTTTTGACTTCTTTTTATAGAATCAGATTATTCTTATTACAACTTAATCCTGAAGAAAGCTGGACAGTTTCTAGACAATTTACACATCAACCTTTTAAAGTTTGCTTTCTCTATAAGGGCATACTCCCCAGCTATTCAGATGTTTCAGCAGGTGCGTAAAAATACCCAATCTGTATTTGACAAGCTGTAGCTAAATATAATCTTTGAAATCTTAGATTGCAGCTGATGAGCCACCACCAGATGGTTGTAATGCATTTGTGGTTATTCATAAGAAGCACACCTGTAAAATTAATGAGATTAAAAAGCTGCTGAAGAAAGCTGCTTCAAGGTAAATTAATAATAGCCTATAATGAAAGAAGTTTTCAAAACTTTGTGTTTTGCTTTTATCTTAGGACTAGACCTTATCTATTTAAAGGAGATCACAAATTTCCTACAAACAAAGAGAACTTACCAGTGGTGATTCTCTATGCCGAAATGGGTACTAGAACATTTAGTGCATTTCACAAAGTATTGTCTGAAAAAGCTCAAAATGAGGAAATTCTGTATGTTCTTCGCCATTATATTCAGGTATGCGCTTGTTTTTTCCAAGGTTGCTTTTGTCGCTTTTTATAAAATAAATGTGTTTGAACAGAAACCAAGCTCACGGAAAATGTACTTATCTGGGTATGGTGTGGAGCTAGCAATTAAGAGTACAGAATACAAAGCACTGGATGATACCCAAGTTAAAAGTAAGTTCTCTATCTCAGTACTTGAGTAGAATTGTTGTTTTTTGGTTTTGTTTCCAAAATGTAGCTGTGACTAATACTACTGTAGAGGATGAGACTGAAACAAATGAAGTTCAAGGATTTCTCTTTGGGAAACTAAAGTAAGTCTGAATGGAAATGAAATTGGTATTATGCTACTTAACATCACTTAATATTTTGATGCAGAGAAATATATTCAGATCTTAGAGATAATCTGACAGCATTCCAAAAATACCTGATTGAGAGTAACAAACAAATGATGCCTTTGAAAGTCTGGGAACTACAAGGTATAGTATTTTGAGATACTTTAACACAGCATGCTAGATTCCTTAATAATATTTTTCCTTCCAGATCTTAGTTTTCAAGCAGCTTCTCAAATAATGTCCGCTCCAGTTTATGATTCCATTAAATTAATGAAAGACATTTCACAGAACTTCCCCATAAAAGCCAGGTATGTTAAAGTTTATAGGTTTCATTGCAGCTAGGATCAATTATATTAGTATTCATTTTTCCAGATCTCTAACCAGAATTGCTGTAAATCAACATATGAGAGAAGAAATAAAGGAAAATCAAAAGGTTTGTTTGAATTCCTTTTTTAAAACATTTACACTGGTTAACTATTGCTTTGCTCTACTTCAAGGATCTTCAAGTTAGATTTAAAATTCAGCCAGGCGATGCTCGTCTATTTATAAATGGCCTTCGTGTTGATATGGATGTTTATGACGCTTTTAGGTAAGTATTAAATTATTGCTGTAAATGAACTAAAAATAAAACTGTTTTTTCTTTGAATATATAGTATTTTGGATATGCTGAAATTAGAAGGAAAAATGATGAATGGCCTTCGCAATCTTGGGATCAATGGGGAAGATATGAGCAAATTTTTAAAATTAAATTCACACATTTGGGAATATACTTATGTATTAGATATTCGACATTCTTCTATAATGGTAAGTGCTTATGCTATTCCTTGTTCTAAAACTAGCTTTCACAAGTGTCTGCGTTCTTTTCTAGTGGATTAATGACTTAGAAAATGATGATTTGTATATTACATGGCCTACAAGTTGCCAGAAACTTCTGAAGCCAGTATTTCCTGGAAGTGTACCTTCCATAAGGCGCAATTTTCATAATTTGGTGAGTTTTATATTTTGATTATACATATATATTGAAATAGTGATATATACTATCTTTCTTTTAGGTTCTGTTTATTGATCCGGCCCAAGAATATACCTTGGATTTTATAAAACTTGCTGATGTTTTCTATTCTCACGAAGTTCCTCTTAGGTAATTGTCATTTTATAGCATTAAACTGTCAATATAACAGTCCTTGTTCATCTTCTTTTTCCAGAATTGGTTTTGTGTTCATTCTTAATACAGATGATGAAGTTGATGGAGCAAATGATGCTGGAGTTGCTCTCTGGCGAGCTTTCAACTATATTGCAGAAGAATTTGATATATCAGAAGCATTTATTTCTATAGTACACGTGAGTTTATGCACTAAATGTGATTTGTTTAGGAAAATTAATTATAATATCTAAATTTTCACAGATGTACCAAAAAGTGAAGAAGGATCAAAATATACTCACTGTGGACAATGTGAAGAGTGTTCTCCAAAATACATTTCCTCATGCTAATATTTGGGATATTTTGGGAATTCATTCTAAATATGATGAAGAAAGAAAGGTAAGTTGGGACATTATGTTAAGTGGAGTAGGGTTTAACACTCTGATATTTTTTAACTGAATAGGCTGGAGCAAGCTTTTATAAGATGACTGGCCTGGGTCCTTTGCCTCAAGCTCTTTATAATGGTGAACCCTTTAAACATGAAGAGATGAATATTAAAGAACTAAAAATGGCTGTTCTTCAAAGAATGATGGATGCATCTGTATATTTACAAAGAGAAGTTTTTTTGGTAGGTAAGCATTTATAAGAAAATACATGATGGTATTATCTAAATAACATTTTTGTTTTTTTAGGGCACATTAAATGATCGCACGAATGCAATTGATTTTCTAATGGATAGGAATAATGTTGTACCCCGTATAAATACTTTGATTTTGCGTACTAACCAGCAGTACCTCAATTTAATATCTACATCAGGTAAAATAATCCTATACTGTTCTACAAATGTTTTATATTTAACGTTTAATTTGAAATTTTTCAGTAACTGCTGATGTTGAAGATTTCTCTACTTTCTTTTTCTTGGATTCACAAGATAAGAGTGCTGTAATTGCAAAGAACATGTATTATTTAACCCAAGACGGTAATAAGCATATTTTATTTACCTGAATTCTTGTTAATTTGAGTAAACTGTTTGAAACTTTCAGATGAGAGTATAATTTCTGCAGTCACTCTCTGGATTATTGCAGATTTTGATAAGCCTTCTGGGAGAAAACTTCTTTTTAATGCATTAAAGCACATGGTGAGTACCTAGATATTCTTACTAACAATTTTCTGGTCTTTTTAATCTATAAATATGTTTGCAGAAAACAAGTGTTCATAGTCGGTTGGGGATTATTTATAATCCTACATCAAAAATAAATGAAGAGAACACAGCTATTTCTAGAGGAATTTTGGCAGCTTTTCTTACACAGAAGAACATGTTTTTGAGAAGCTTTCTTGGGCAACTGGCAAAGGAAGAAATTGCTACAGCTATTTACTCTGGAGATAAAATTAAAACATTCCTTATTGAGGTCAGTAGCTATTTGAAATATTAAATATGTATATTAGTTTCATCAGTCTTAACTTTTGCTTTAGGGGATGGATAAGAATGCTTTTGAGAAAAAATATAATACTGTTGGAGTGAATATTTTTCGAACTCACCAGTTGTTCTGTCAAGATGTACTTAAATTACGTCCTGGAGAAATGGGTATTGTCAGCAATGGGAGAGTAAGTAGAAAAAGCTATTGCTCTCTTTTCTCATATATGATAATATAACTGTTTTTATTTTAAGTTCTTAGGACCTTTAGATGAAGATTTTTATGCAGAAGATTTTTACTTGTTGGAAAAGATAACATTTAGTAATTTAGGAGAGAAAATTAAAGGCATTGTTGAAAATATGGGAATCAACGCAAATAAGTGAGTATATAAGTTCTAAGAGCAATTCATTTAAACTCATACACTGTTTGTCTTGTTTATCTAGCATGAGTGACTTTATTATGAAAGTTGATGCCCTTATGTCCTCTGTGCCTAAGCGTGCATCTCGATATGATGTCACATTTCTTAGGGAGAATCACAGGTAAGAATGTATTCGTATTTGTTTGTGATTTTGTCATCTTTCATCTTATTTTCTATTTTCTTAGTGTTATAAAGACGAATCCTCAAGAGAATGATATGTTCTTCAATGTCATTGCTATTGTTGATCCATTAACAAGAGAAGCACAGAAAATGGCACAGTTGTTGGTTGTAAGATAATATAAATTAGACTAAATGTTTTTTAATATCAAACATGGGAATTTCTTTCCAATAGGTACTTGGCAAGATTATCAACATGAAGATAAAGTTGTTCATGAACTGTAGGGGCAGGCTTTCAGAAGCCCCTTTAGAAAGGTAAATCTGAGTGAACAAAATTTCATTTTGAAAAAATATACCCTTTCTCTTCTTTGTGGATCAGAATCACTGTCATTCATTATGAGCCATTCTTATTGATGGGAATATTCAGTTCTCCTTCATGTGTCATTGGGCAGAAAACAGGGTATGTACCATTGCACTAGTATAGCTTTTTAATCACATTATGTATTTTTATGTTTTATTAACAGCTTTTACCGTTTTGTTCTGGAACCAGAACTGATGTCAGGGGCTAATGACGTTTCTTCTCTTGGACCAGTGGCAAAATTTTTGGATATTCCTGAATCACCCCTCCTAATCCTCAACATGATTACTCCAGAAGGCTGGTTGGTTGAAACAGTGCACAGCAACTGTGACCTTGATAATATTCACTTAAAGGATGTAAGTTATTGTGTATAGTCATATAAAGAGAGACACCAAAAACAATGACATACTTCCTCCACAGACTGAGAAAACTGTTACAGCAGAATATGAACTAGAATACTTACTACTGGAAGGACAATGCTTTGATAAAGTGACAGAACAGCCTCCTCGGGGTCTGCAGTTCACACTAGGCACAAAAAATAAACCTGCTGTGGTTGATACAATAGTGATGGCACATCATGTAAGTATTATTTAATTGATGGTGTTTAATTTACTCAATGATTATTTTTTTCTCATCTTAAAAGGGGTATTTTCAATTAAAAGCAAACCCAGGTGCTTGGATACTGAGGTTACACCAAGGAAAATCTGAAGATATTTATCAAATAGTTGGGTGAGTTATGCAGGCTGCTTTTAAATTTTTACAATTAATTATGGACACATTTTTCTACTTTTAGGCATGAAGGAACTGACTCTCAAGCAGACCTAGAAGATATCATTGTTGTATTAAACAGCTTCAAAAGCAAGATACTCAAAGTAAAAGTATGTGGGGGCAGAACTTTTTATAGGCTTTGCAAATTCTAATCTTTTTTGCCATGCTATCTAGGTGAAAAAAGAAACAGACAAAATTAAGGAAGATATCCTTACCGATGAAGATGAAAAAACAAAAGGACTGTGGGATTCCATTAAAAGGTAATTACTAATGAATATTTTAATACATCACTTTAAGAAATGTCAATTACTTTTTTATTCCAAGTTTCACAGTAAGCTTGCATAAAGAAAACAAAAAGGAAAAAGATGTCCTAAACATTTTTTCAGTTGCTTCTGGTCATTTATATGAACGTTTTTTAAGGTAGGTATATTTTTTAACCTTATATTTTGAAAATGTATATTGGGTTTAATATTCTTTTATACAGAATTATGATGCTTTCTGTTTTGCGTAACACCAAAACACCAGTGAAATTCTGGTTGCTAAAAAATTATCTCTCACCGACATTTAAAGTAAGTACATAGCTTTTTTTGTAGAATGGTTACATATTGTTTGATTTTGTGTGTGTGTTTTTAGGAAGTAATTCCTCACATGGCTAAAGAGTATGGATTCCGATATGAACTAGTTCAATATAGGTGGCCCCGTTGGCTTCGTCAACAGACTGAAAGACAGAGGATTATTTGGGGTTACAAAATTCTTTTCCTTGATGTTCTTTTCCCACTAGCAGTGGACAAAATCATTTTTGTTGATGCTGACCAGGTAATAAGGTTAACTACTATTTTTAGTAATACTCTTTATCAGACAGTCTATTTTAATTATTTAGATTGTGAGACATGATCTAAAAGAACTTCGAGATTTCGATCTGGATGGAGCTCCTTATGGGTATACTCCATTTTGTGATAGCCGCAGGGAAATGGATGGATATCGTTTCTGGAAAACAGGATACTGGGCATCACATCTTTTAAGACGGAAATACCATATCAGGTAAGAAAAGTCAGACCCTTACCATTTAGTAAATAGGCTATCAAGAAGTAATTCATTTTTGCAGTGCTTTATATGTAGTGGATCTCAAGAAGTTCAGGAGAATTGGAGCAGGTGACAGGCTCAGGAGCCAGTATCAAGCTCTCAGTCAAGATCCAAACAGTCTTTCAAACCTAGATCAGGTAAGTAAAATGTTAACAGAATAATTTTGAGTTACGTCTATGATTAAATCACAATTTTCTGTAGGATCTCCCCAATAATATGATTTACCAAGTCGCCATTAAGTCTCTTCCTCAAGACTGGCTGTGGTGTGAAACCTGGTGTGATGATGAATCCAAACAAAGAGCCAAAACAATTGATCTGGTGAGTGTCTTTGTTTTCATTTGTATGTAAGCCTTTCATTAACAAAATTTACTTAAACTTTTAGTGCAATAATCCCAAAACAAAAGAATCCAAACTAAAAGCTGCTGCCAGAATTGTCCCAGAATGGGTGGAGTATGATGCTGAGATAAGACAACTATTAGATCATCTTGAAAACAAGAAGCAAGATACAAGTAAGTCATCAACGTGTTGTGATGTCTGAAACAAGAGGTTTAATTGGCTCATGTGGTTCCACAGGCTCTACAAGAAGCATGGCAGCATCTGCTTCTGGGGAAGCCTCAAGGAGCTTTTATTCATGGTGGAAGGCAAAGCAGGAGCAGGTGTCTTACATTGGAGGAACAGGACCACGAGAGAGAAGGGGAAGGTGCCACACACTTTTAAACAACCAGATCTCACACTAACTCACTCACTATCACAAGAAGAGCACCGAGGGAATGCTGCTAACCCATTCATGAGGACTCTGCCCCCGTGGTCCAGTTACCTCCTACCAGGGAATTATACCCTCCCACCTCCAACACTGGGGATGAGATTTGGTGAGGACACAGATCCAAACCATATCGTTGTGCTTATTGGCCATCTGTATATTATAAGTTTTTTTGCAAAGTGCCTATTCAAGATTTTTGCTCTTTTTTAAGTTTTGGATTTTGAATTTCTTTGGAAAACAAAAAAGCCCACTGAGATTTTGATTGCAACTCTTGTTTTAAATCAGTTTGGTGAAGATTAATGTGTTGATTATGTTGAGCTTCCAATTCATAAATACGATATGTTTCTTGATTTATTTTGGTCTTTAATTACTCCTAGCAGAGTTTTAGTTTGCAGTGTACATATTTTACTAAGAATTTTATAACTGAATGCTAATATAAATGGTATTTTTAAATTTCTTGTTGGTTGCTAATACATAGAAATACAATTAATTTTTGTATATTGGACTTATGTCCTGTGGCTTTGCTATACTCACTTATTAGTTCTAGTAGAGTTCTTAGGAATTTTTTCATAATGGGTCCTGTTATAGTTGTAGAGTTCACAGGATTGTCTTCACAGTGGATCATATCTTCAGCAAATAAAAATAGTTTTACTTTTTCCTTTCCAGTCTTCATAGTAATGTGTTTTATTTATTTTTC